TTTTTGAAACCTTTTTTGATAGTGAAATATTCTACCCATACATAAATGTACAGCTTAATGAATTTTTACAAGATGAACATCTATATAACCATCATTAAGGTCAGGAAATACAGTCTCAAAAACATTCTTCTCCCTACCTGCCAGAACCGACCACAATCCTAACTTGATGGGAATCACTAAGTGGGTAGTGTTTCCCATAAAATTGCTTTTTTGCTTTTTTTCATAGTTTCCTCCACTAAGTATGGAGCCACAATCACTGTAGAGTGTAATTTAGCCTGTTTTTTATATACAAAAATCATACAGTATGTACTTTTTCTGGGTTTTTGTTGTTGTTCAAAATTGTGTTTTTAGTATGCCTCCATATTGTTACACATAGTTGTATTTCATTCATTTACAGTGCTATGTAGTATGCCAGTATAGGCAATAGCATAATCTAATTAACCATTCTTTTGATGGATAGTTCAGTTATTTCCAGTTTGCATGCACAGGAGCACGCACTTCTTAGGGTAAATACCTAAAAGTGAAATTGCTGGATCCCAAGGCATACATATCCTGGCTAATGTCAAACCATTTTCCAAAATGGTTGGTTGCATCGGTTCTCACGTCCGCCCGCAGAAGGTGACGGTTCTTTGCACTACGTCCTCCCTAGCACCTGACGCTGCCAGACGTTTCAACTTTGGACTTTTCGACTCAACTTATGGTGAGTGTGGTATTATCCGCTGTGGTTTTAATTGGCCTTCTTCTGATTATTAATGAATTAAAGCATCATTTCAATAAACAGATATTTATTGGCCATTTAGATTTCTCGTGTGTTTGTGAAATACCTTTCCATTTACCCATTATTTAATTGGGTTCCTTTTCTTCTTGATTTGTAGCAGTTCCTCGCGTATTTTAGTAGTTTTATTTGTGGCAAAGATCTCCTCCCCCGGGTGGCCTCTGCCCTCCGGCGCTGGGAAGTCCGGGCGGCGAGGCAGCCTCTCCCGGGGCGTTCGGGCTCCTCCGGCTCTGCCCCGATGTCGTTATTACGGCCGTTTGCAGCCTCCGTGCCAGGGCCGGGGGTGCGGTTCGGGACGCGGGATCCTAGGTCGGGTCCTGCCCCGCCCATGTGGCGCCGGCGTCTGTGTTGTCTGCGGTCTCCAGGGCAGCGCCGGGGCGGGCGGGGGCCCGGGCGGCGGCGGCGGCGGCGCGGGAGGATGCGGGGCCCGTCCGGGTCGCGGCCGCGGAGGAGCGCCGGGCAGGTGACGGGCGGTGGCCTCCCGGATCTGGGGTGGGCGGCGCGCCCGGGGAGGGAAACGGGAAGGGCTTACTGGGGATGGGGACGGCAGGAAACCACCCAAGCAAGCTGGGGAGGAGCCGGCGCGGGAGCCTTCGGGACGGAGTGGGGAGCGACAAGGGGGCGAGGCCGCGACAAGGGGCTGGGGGGCCGCCATGCGAGGCTTCGGCGCCCGGGCACCCAGAGCAGCCCTGTTCCCGGTCAATTAGGACCGGTCCCGGGCACCAGGCCCGCCGACTTGTCACTTCCTGGACCTCCAAACGCCCCTTGTGACAGGCCTTGTTCCTCAGGAACAAGCAAAGGTAGAAAACCGAACGCCTCCCCTGGGCAGCTTTCGCAGAGTAACATAAATATATTTTTTTTCAGGTAACGCTTTTGTGAACCACAACTTTAAATATCAGCCAGCTGCTCCTATCAACACGAGTATCCCCTGTTAATTTTTTGCATTTTTCAAGATGAGTAAACGTAAACTAATTCCCAAGCTCTCTATTCAATCTCCTGTCCTTCATACCAACTTAAATGTCCAGTCCACACACCCACCTTTGAAGAAAGAAGACTTACATCGGATTTCAAAAGACTCCTTGGAATCTGATTCAGAAAGCCTCACGCAAGAGATTATGTGCCATTCTGAGTTTGATGATCGAATCCGGGGCAACGGTATGGAGCCCGACAGCTTAGACGAGGAGGAAAGCCCTCGATGGGGAAGCCTGCACGAGATGGAAGAGGAAGCAAGTGGAAAAGCAGCTCAGATGGCTCGCGAGCAAAACCACCATACCTGGGACCAGGGCGCCAATAACAGGTAAGGAATTGGCTTGTGTAAGATAATAATGGAGGACTTGGCATTTCTCTTCTGCTTTGGGCAGGCAACAACCAATAGAAGACAAATATTCAGACCTCCGCTATGACCCGAACTGGAAGAGTAAGAAGGAGGAAGGGCAGCTGCTGTCTGTGGAAGCGTTGCCGGAGTCCACGGACAGCTCTTTAGAAAATCTGCCTTTGGCTCCCCTCTACCCTTCCCAGGAGACGTCAATGGAACTCTCCGGGGGAAAAGGCGAGCAGAAAGAGAGTCCACAGAGTGCAGCTTCTTTACTTGGTAGTGAATTTTTAAGCCCAAACTATGAGCATGGTGCCCGTCGCAGCAAGCCGTTTTCAGAGCTGAGCGACAGTGACCTGGAGGAGAAGTCGAGCAGCCTTTCTCCGTACGTGAAGAGCTCAAGTTCACATAACGAGGTTTTCCTGCCGGGATCACGTGGCCCTCGGCGAAGGAAATCCAAACAACATTTTGTGGAAAAAAACAAGCTCACTTTGGGATTACCCACCCCGAAAACGGACTCTTATCTTCAACTTCACAATAAAAAAAGAGGGGAATCTCATCCAGAACAGGTACGTAGTGGCTACTTTAAAATGTCTTCTGAGTTAACATGCTGTATGTGTTTTACCTACCTAGATCTCCTACCCCGTCAGAGTAACAGACAAGACGTCTATTCAGAATGCCAAGGAAATGGAAAATGCTGCCATCGATCCTGAAGATAAATGGCATCAAAGAGCACAACAGCTAAAGGTTACCTGCTAGATTGCATTTTAAGTGTGTTTTAATTTTACATTAACCAAAAATATCTCTTTAGAATTACCAGGAACACTGGTCTCAATATGAAAGTACAAAATCAAGCAATGTACCAAGAGGGCAACCTTCTGACATGGTGAATGACCATCAACCTTCCAGAAGACCAGCCAAGCTCAAGATTCGAAAGCAGTGTAAACACCAGAATGGCCTGAAGTCTTCCACAACGGAAGAGGTGACTGCCAGTCAGGGGAACCAGAATAACCCTCCCAGGCAGCAACAAAACCAAAATAAGCCTCTTGATACTTCAACAAAGCCTGAATCGATTGTGATTATGCATGCCTCTAACAATGATGTACAAGCCTCAAGGGCACTTAGAAGCCACAATCTCAAAGAAACCTCCAATACATTTGCTCCACCAAAACAGGCTTTTGACAAGGTCTTATCTAAAAACTCTACTGGATGTGACTCTGGGCTGAATGTTAATAAAGAAAGAGGACACAAAGACCAAGAAGAGAAAAGATTTTCATATCAGCAGCTACACACCCTTTCTGACATGGATTTGAACAACCTTAATGAACTTTCTAAGAGACACGTGCTCCTGAGCCAGAAAGGCTCTCAGTTTGTTTATCACATAAATACTCATGGATCAACCAAAAATAAGAAACAACTCAAACAGCCTTATACAGAGACAAAATACAGGAACTTAGAAATGTTATGGTAAGAATTCCCTTTTCTCAAGTGGTTTTCTAAATAGATTTGTGCCTTTTTTTTTTTCATTAAGGAAATTCCATTCTTCTTCTGACAGCCAGACGGTTAGAGCTTCTCCAGATTCATGGCTCACCCAGATAATGGAGCAGCATCAGCAAGCCTTGGTGCAGCTGACCGACGTGCAGCCCAGTGAAGGGGCCTTATCCAGCGTCACGCTTCCACCTATACTGTCAAGGGTAGAAAGTGAATCCCAACTCAGTTCAGAGAGAAGCCAAAGAAACCAAGTGAAAATTAGCCGTAGCAATTCTGAAGGCTATCTGTTTCAACTGGAAAAGGGAAAAAAGCATAAGAAAAGAAGCAGCAGTAAGGTAATAAAAGCGCCATTTTTACCAAGTAACTCAAAAGAAACTGTTTCTGTGGTTGTATTTTTAGAACACCAAGCTGAAAGGTTATCAGAAAAGAGACGTGAAGCTTGGAGGCCTCGGACCTGACTTTGAGTCCATCAGAGACAAAGTGAGTGAGATGCACATACAGTGTTTCCAGACTGGATTCATCATAACTTTGTTTCTCTGAACAGACGCAAAAATTAATACAGCAAAAGGAATATGCAAAACAAGTCAAGGAGTACAACATGAAGACACTATCCATTCTATCAAAACCACAAACAGAAAAAACTCAAAAGAAATCTGCTATCCCTCGGCAGAAGGTAAGAAATTCTCAACAAGGCATTTATTTTTTTTTCAAATAAAATTTCATCTTTATGCGTTTAGGCTTTGGAATACGCTAAGACCATCCCCAAACCCAAACCATCAAATCTGACTCATCAAGCATCAAAGGAACAAAAAAATCCAACCTATGCTGGGAAAGAAGAAAGTTTACCTGAAATCTCACTGCTGGAAATACTGCAGAACAGACACGAAAGGGAAAAACAGGCTGTGGCTGCTTTCAAAGTCCTTCACATCGTATAGACAACATTTGATAGGAAGGAGACCAAAAATGGTCCAGGAATGAACGTGGAGAAAAGAAACGCCAACCACCTTCTCTGCGTTGAGAGTAATGGCCTATTATTATCATCTATCTGCCGTCCATGTTTGCTTTCTGCAGGATTTAAAATATGAGGCCCAATTGGATTATGGTGCCATATTTTACTTTCTAGGAAGAAAATTTTTTAAATTATTTATTTTCAAATCAGTTAGAATTGGAGCTGAATAATAACTAGAGAATAAAGCTTTTGTTTTATATTGATCTTTTGATTTCTTCATCTCTACCCCATTCCTTAGCATAATGGAAACCTTAAAGTTACCCAGAAATAAATGTAGCTGTGTTTCTCTCTTACCTTCCTAGTAAGAAAAACAAGTATAAACATTTCAGTTTCTCCTAAAATGAACTCAGTCATCCATAAATTTTGTGATAACATTTCAAAATATTACTAAAATCTCCAAGTTTGGCAAAGGGCTTATATATATTAAGTTGAGGCCGGGCACAGTGGCTCACGCCTGTAATCCCAGCACTTTGGGAAGCTGAGGCAGTTGAATAGCTTGAGGCCAGGAGTTTGAGACCAGCCTGGGCAACATGGTGAAACCCCATCTCTACTAAAAATACAAAAATTAGCTAGGCGTGGTGGCGCATGTCTATAGTTCCAGGTACTCAGGAGGCTGAGGCACAAGAATTGCTTGAACCCGGGAGGCAGAGGTTACAGTGAGCCGAGATTGTACCATTGCACTCCAGCCTGGGCAACAAAGCAAGACTCTGTCTGAACAACAACAACAAAAGGTTCCTGCCCTGACAGATTCTCTGGTCGGGGTCACAGGGATGTTAAGACAGCTGGCTGCCTGGGTCTTCGCTGACCATGCTGTCCTGGGTGGCACTTTCTGCCACTGCCACAGTGGCCCCCTCTCTGTAGAATGCAGTTTTCTTAGGTCCAGGGGTATTGCAGGCAACAAGGACCTTTCACACAGGGAAGCCACTCCTTGCCCCTCTACCACCTCTTCCTTCCTTTTCCTATAGAGGAAAAGTTCGTTTTGGGCTGATCCCTGAGGAATTCTTCCAATTTCTTTATCCTGAAACCAGTGTAACAGGACCCTATGTGCTCCAAACTGGGCTTATCTTGTATGCTTTATCCAAAGAAATATACATGATTACCCCAGAGACCTTTTCTACTATATCAATAGTAGGGTTACTTGTCTATGTAATTTAAAAATATGGTGCCTCTATTGGAGAATCTGCTTATCAACTCAATGAGCAAAACATTGCCCAACTAGAAGAGGTGAAGCAGGCTTCCATCAAACAAATCCAGGATGCAATTGATTTGGAGAAGTCGCAGCGCTCACTGGTTCAGAAGCGCCATTACCTTTTTGATGTGCAGAGGAATAACATTGCTATGGCTGTGGAGGTTACTTACTGGGAATGACTGCATAGAGTGTATAAGGAAGTAAAGAATCGCCTGGACTATCATATATCTGTGCAGAACATGATGCGTTGAAAGGAACAAGAGCACATGATAAATTGGGTGCAGAGCATCTCTGCACAACAGGAAAAGGAGACAATTGCCAAGTGCATTTGGGACCTAAAGCTGTTGGCAAAGAAGACTCATGCACAGCCAGTTATGTAAATGTATCTATCCCAATTGAGAGAGCCAGAAACAGTTGACTGACTAAATGGAAACTAGGCTATGTGGCAAAATCTTTCTGTATTGCCCTCTACTGAAGTAGATAGTTTATATCTCCTAAAAATGAAACATTTGTTCCCTATACTGAGAGAACTCAATCTATTGGCCAATCAGATGTTTCCCATCCTTCTTACTCAGCATTTGAGTTGTTCCATGATCATTTTTTTATTGTTGTTTTTTTTGCTGTTGTTGTTGTTTTTAGACAGACTCTCGCTCTGTCACCCAGGCTGGAGTGCAGTGGCACAATCTCGGTTCACTGCAACTCCGCCTCCTGGATTCAAGCGATTCTCCTGTCTCAGCCTCCCTTCAAGCAATTCTCCTGTCTCAGCCTCCCGAGTAGCCGAGATTGCAAGCGTGCACTACCACGCCCGGCTAATTTTTATACTTTTAGTAGAGGCAGGGTTTCGCCATGTTGACCAGGCTGGTCTTGAACTCCTGATCTCAGGTGATCCGCCCACCTTGGCCTTCCAAAGTGCTGGGATTACAGGCGTTAGCTACTACACCTGGCCCTATGATCACTTTTGAATAAGCAGTTTGCCTTTGTTAAATCTTGGTGCCTGACTAAAGATTACCAGGTTATAGTTTAAATTTGTAATTAATTCTACCATCTTGCAATAAAGTGACAATTGAATGAAACACAAATAAATAAAGAATAAAGTTGAAAAAAAATGAAGGTACATCTGGCTGTGCCTGCTCAGATAGAACAAATCCTAATGTTGTTCTAACAGAGCATCAAGACATTAGTTAGAAACCCTCCAACAAGTCCAGAAACACCTAATGCAGGCAACTCTGAGAGACACACTTTATCAAAGCTCCTTACTCCAAGTACATAAATTTGCTGGCCATTTTGCCATCACAAATATCTTAAAATATTGTCAAATGTGTGTTTTCACACACACAAAAATAGATAAGACAAAAGCATTCCATAGTTTACTACTGAATACAAATGTTAATAAATATTTTTTAGTTTTTAAATCTTTTTTAATATTGCAAGAATTCCCAGTCTTAAAATCATTACTGGAGAGTTTAATTTTCTACTTCCTTCCTTATATTAGATGGACATTACATTTTTAGATAGGCATATCCAGAAGTGGATAATTTGAACATCAATTTGGGGAAAATCTGTTTATCTATACGTGTGGTGTAAGGACTAGCTTTGGAAATGTACTCCTATGTTGTATACATTTTACATATACCAAAATGTAGCATAAAAGATGCCTGTATGAAACCTTCTCTTAAAACTGAAAGCAGTTAGAATTGAGAGTCTGCAAAGATAACAAGTATCTGAAGATAAACAGAAAACTGGTGAATCATGTTTCAGTGGGATTTGGAAAATGTAATATATGAGGCATTAGACAGGAAAATCACAGGCCAAAACTACTCCTAAAATGTATTTATAAGAGAAGAGGCCCTTCTAGGTGCATGAAGACATTTCTAGAAATATGAGGTAGAATGAATAACCTTCATTAATTGTTTCCGAAATGGCCTTAAATTCGAACTTAATTTGGAAGAGAAAAAGAATGCATATAGAGACATTCATATTTAAAGGGATAGGGTAAAATTTTTAAATATTCCATTTGTATTATCTTAAAATAGTTTAGAGCTTGGAAAGTTTGTCACATTCAACTGCCAGTTTTTCAGAAGATGAAATGGAGGTGAAGAGAAAGGTTACATGACTCGGAAGTCCATCAGTCCTACTGAGAGTAATGGGAGGGGAGCCAGGTCTGAATCTCCCATCTTTGAACACCAGGAATAGTACTTTTTATTTGTCTATGGAAAGAGGTTGTCCTTGTTTCTCTGTGTGGATGAGCAACATATAGTTGCTATGAATTTCTATTTTGGACCTGAATTTCCACCAAGTTCAATTTTTAGAAATATGCATTACTATGTACCTAATAGTTTTTTAGCATGTACAATCTGCCAACTTCCTTACAACATTGATAAAAGTAGAATACACATATAAAGCAACTCAAACTTAGAAACTGACCAATAAAAGAGACACTATTTATTTTCTTTTTTTTTTCCAGAACATTTCAAAAACTTCCCATACTGTTTTTCTGTTAGCTTAAGCGTTGTTAAATCCTTCACTTTCACACCTACTGTCAAGAACCCAAATTTGGCTGAAGCAGCTTAAGTGATTCAGTTCATGTCAAACAACATTTCACAGGATTCTTACCCCCAAGGCAACTCTTTACTATCCAGTACATAAGACTCTAGAACATTAAAATTCTTTATATAGTGCCATGTGGCATCTAAAATAACTTTGGCTAGGAAATAAAACATATTTGCAGAAAGTTTGGGGTTGAAATCAAAGAATGGATCAAAGTGGCCCTTCATTTGGCTCCACGTCATCTCACAATAGTGAAATACAGCAGAATGTCACTAAACTACCATAAAACTAAGGGGAGAGATTTTGCAAAAACAGGGAGTGACAGACACGTTTTTTGCTCCTGTTTTAAAGTAAATTGTACTAATGACAACAATAGTGATCTTTTATAGGCCCAAGTTGGATCAGTGATCAATTCATAGCATTTCTGTTTCAAATATTCAAAAGCAAAAAATAATCTGCCAATTAGAAAACAAAAAACTTCAAACTTAAGTGATGTAATGATGGAGCACCTGTATTTGACTAGATGTTATATACATGCCATTGAAAGACATAGTACCTAATCTGCCTAATGTCTATAAACTGGTGCAAATAAAAGACATTTAAACCATGTATTCTCTCTTATTAAAGCCTCCTTTTAAT